TGCCCTCTTCTCATATTTATCCATGCACGCACACTTCACGTGAGTTTTAAACTGTTTACTTAGAGCTTTCATTCTTTTAAAGACTGTGTATGTTGATTTTTGTTCCAGAGTGTGTTAGGCCTCCTTGGTAGCCAGGAGACTGAGTTTGCTCTAGAAGGTGTGGACCCTGGCAAGCAGGCACTTCTCAGGTTTGCTCACAGGTTTCATTAAAAAGAAAAAGGATTAGGAGCTGACCTGAATCGTTCCTGGCCTTTGAGCAAGGCTAGCCCCACATGAGAACTTCCAGAGCTGCCTGTTCAGATGAAAGCCTCAGAATTACTTGTTGACATTTTTTGGGAGACACCAGCCTGGGCAACGTAGTGAGACCCCCATCTCTACAAAAAACAGAAAAAAATGAGCTGGATGTGGTGGCATGGGCCTGTAGTCCCAGCTATTTGGGAGGCTGAGGTGGGAGGATTGCTTAAGCCCAGGAGTTTGAGGCTGCACTGACCTGTGATTGTGCCACTGCACTGCAGCTTGGGCAACAGAGTGAGACCCTGTCTCGAAAGAAAAAGAAAAAATTGGGAGACAAAGTCAATGAAGTCTTCAAGCATGTATTGAATGTCAATTCCAAAAAAAAATTATACTCTTCAGGGCACGTATTAGTGCTAGGGTGTGGCGCTTTAAGAACATATGAAGGTGTTGTCGCAGTCTTCGCTGAATTTTCAAATGAGGGCTAACTCACTGCAGCCTTGTTCATGACTTTGTCATTAATTTGTTCTGGGACTTTGCTGAGCTTGTAAAAATGGCAGGCACTTTTTTTTTTTTTTTTTTTGGGACGGAGTTTTACTCGCCCCCAGGCTGGAGCTCAGTGGCACGATCTCGGATCACTGCAACCTCCATCTCCCGGGTTCAAGTGATTCTCCTGCCTCAGCCTCCCGAGTAGCTGGGTTTACAGGTGCCCGCCACCACGCCCGGCTAATTTTTTTGTATTTTTAGTAGAGACGGGGTTTCACCAGGCTGGTCTCGAACTCCTGACCTCAGGTGATCCGCCCTTCTCGGCCTCCCAAAGTGCTAGGATTACAGGCGTGAGCCACGGTGCCCAGCCAAGGTACTTTCTCATTTAGTTCTTTTAAGAATCCTGGCAAGTTAGGAGGGTTTTGTTTTGTTTTGTTTCTTTTCATGGATAAGGGCTAGAACTTAAAGAGGTTAAGTAATTTGCCCAGGGTCTCACAGTTTACATTCCAGGATTCACATCCAGGCTTATCTAACCCCAGAGCCCACACTCGCTCCGTTTGACCATGGTGTTTTTTCTGTTTACAAAAATTCTCCAGCAGAGCCTCGTTTCCACGTGGAAGCTCTGTGGGGTTACCACCTCTGAGCACACGCCTGACGAGGCCAGAGAACCTCCCAGCAGCTCCTCTGACGCAGCCAGGGCCAGCGGAGGGGGTGCTGAGGCATGAAGAGAAGGGCCGAGGGCGAGGCAGCGCTTGCCTCCGTGACGCCTGGCCTTTTGTCCTTGCTCCTTCTCCAGAGACTTTGCTGTGGTTCTGCCCCGTGATTTCACCAGGTCAGCGAGGTTTTAGTTGTGTAACAGGATGTCACGTGGGATGTTTTTCTTTTTCTCTGGAATTAGTGAGTAGGTGGTTCCTACTCGCTGAGTCCTGGGAGGGGTCACCTAGGAAAGTCAGTGGTAGAGATGAGGGGTGCTTGAGAGAGGGGAATCGGGGGTCTCACACTTGCTGGTGGCCGTCATGGCAGCAACCAGAGTGAAGAGAACTGGGGCGAGGGCAGTGTCCAGTGGCCGTGGAGCAATCTGTGCTCCCTCCTTTTGGCAGGGCAAGGATGGAGAAATTTCCTGTGGGTCCAGTGGAGCCTGAGGAAGGAAGTTGAGCATGAGCCATCTTGCTTCAGCATTCCTAAAAGGGCTCAGCCGCCGGGTGTCTTCAGCTGTAGGTGACTGGGGTGGGTGTGCTGGTGAGGGAAGTTGAGCGTACTGGAATAGACTCAAGCCAAGGCGCATCTCCTTTTTCAGTGAGATGTGTACTCCCTACCTCCAAAAACCTGCATCTATACCTTGGGAGATTGAGCACTTGGACGCTATGCCAGAGAGGGAAGTGGTGACCAACTCATGTCAACCGATGAAGAGAGAATTGGAACCCTGCCGAGCTTTCCAAAGAGAAATTTACCTCTTCTCTTCTCCCTCCTCTGCACCCATCCTCCCAGTACACAGATAGGGCCTACAATAAAGAGGAGAGGGAGGGTGGGCCGGAGCAAACCCCTCAGCAGTCCACACAGCCTGTAAGGCGGCGGGGAAGAGCTAATTTTGCGTCACATACGGGACTGGAATTCTAAGTTAGGCCGGATGGAGATTTTCTATCTGAATGTAAGTAAACCTGATGCTATTAAATCTGCCCATGATGACTGTTCTGTTTTGCTGACCACTGCAGCTTAATGCAATGGCAAATCGTGCTGCAGGGAAAGGCTATGAGAATGAAGACAATTATTCCAATATCAAGTTTCAGTTTATCGGGATAGAGAACATCCATGTCATGAGGAACAGTCTGCAGAAAATGCTGGAAGGTAAACCATTTCCTTATGCACAGCATTAAAATATTTTGCTTTTATAACATGATTTATCTTGCAGTGTGTGAACTTAAATCTCCCTCCATGAGTGATTTCCTGTGGGGTCTGGAGAACTCTGGCTGGTTAAGGCACATTAAAGCCATAATGGATGCAGGAATCTTCATTGCAAAGGTATGCAATTGCAGAGAAAATAAATTAAGGGATTGTGACTCTTTGCGGATCGTGTGTTTTCTAGGCAGTGTCAGAGGAAGGGGCAAGTGTGCTTGTTCACTGTTCTGATGGCTGGGACAGGACCGCTCAGGTGTGCTCGGTGGCAAGCCTGCTGCTGGACCCTCACTACCGGACTCTGAAGGGCTTCATGGTGAGTGTGGCCACTGGGCGATTCCCACAGGCTCTCCAAGATATTTGTATTCTTTCTTGTGTAGGTATTAATTGAAAAGGACTGGATTTCCTTTGGTCATAAGTTTAATCACCGGTAAGTAATATTTAAGACTGTTTTGAATGTTTCCTTAAAAAGTCTCTAATGCTTTGTTTTATAGATATGGCAATCTAGATGGTGACCCAAAAGAAATCTCTCCAGTTATTGACCAGTTCATTGAGTGTGTTTGGCAGTTAATGGAACAATTTCCCTGTGCCTTTGAGTTCAATGAGAGGTTTTTGATTCACATTCAACATCACATTTATTCCTGCCAGTTTGGAAACTTCCTATGTAACAGCCAAAAGGAGAGACGAGAACTCAAGTAAGTGTTTTGGTGTTTTTGGTGTTTAACTTGGTCATTTATAGACTTATTTTCTTTATAACAGGATTCAAGAAAGAACATACTCATTATGGGCTCACCTGTGGAAGAATCGGGCCGACTACCTGAATCCTCTGTTTAGAGCTGATCACAGCCAGACTCAGGGAACCCTTCATCTCCCTACAACACCATGTAACTTCATGTACAAGTATGTAAATCCTTGGTAACTTTGTAGCCATGGTGGTATCACGACGCTTTGCCATCCTTTCCAGGTTTTGGAGTGGAATGTATAACCGCTTTGAAAAGGGGATGCAGCCCCGACAGTCAGTTACAGATTACCTAATGGCAGTGAAGGAAGAAACTCAGCAGCTAGAGGAAGAACTAGAGGCCCTGGAAGAAGTAAGACATACTTGCTTTGTTAATCTATTTTCTTTTTCCCCTGAAATTGTTATTTCTTTCTTAGAGGCTGGAAAAAATTCAAAAGGTCCAGTTAAATTGCACTAAGGTGAAGAGTAAGCAAAGTGAGCCCAGCAAGCACTCAGGGTTTTCTACCTCAGACAACAGCATAGCCAACACTCCCCAGGATTACAGTGGGAATATGAAATCATTTCCATCCCGGAGCCCTTCACAAGGCGATGAAGATTCTGCTCTGATTCTAACCCAAGACAATCTGAAAAGTTCAGATCCAGATCTGTCAGCCAACAGTGACCAAGAGTCCGGGGTGGAGGATTTGAGCTGTCGGTCTCCAAGTGGTGGTGAGCATGCACCGAGTGAAGATAGTGGCAAGGACCGGGATTCTGATGAAGCCGTGTTTCTCACTGCCTGAAGTTTCCCTTTGGAGTTCCAAAGTAAAGGACACATAAGCAACACTTCCAAAAACAAGGGAACAAGGTGGTTTATTGTAAAAACAGGAAATGGTGCATGTCATTGAGAACTACTTTAATGCAGCTATGAAAAGGGAAAAAAGTGCCCAGTTCTTGATTTCTTAGATACTGAAGAGGACGTAGTCATTTCATTTATCAAATATAAGGAAAATTATTCACCATTTTGAAGCTCACCCTAGACTATGAAAATTATATTCACTGCAGAGCAATTACTTCTGTCATTACCTGAAGTGATCAGTATCTATCTTCCTTGTCATAGCATGCATCTCTCAAAAAGCCTCCACTCCTTTCCCTCACATCTGTGATCATCATGATTCTTTTAGTTCACTTCTAGATGCATATTTTGTGTTTTCTAAAGCATCTGACATTATCCTCCTTTCCGACCCTCTTATACATATTTCTAAAAACAGGCACATTGGTGAGATGCACCCTTTTTAGTTAATAGATGCATTCCTAAGGAGCTTTTAATTGCTTATCTTTCAGGCATAATCATCACTTTAACTTTTCCTTGGAGCATATATTTTGAATTGTGAGAATAATTTTGTTGCTTTTCTCTGAGATCTATAGTCTGTTTCTCCTCATTATTTAAAAATGCTAAACCTTGTATCTCACTTTTTCTCTAACACTGATTTAATAGCTAACGAGGTAGAAGCAACATTCATTCTCCTGGTCTTACATATGAATTTAAGTATCAGCTTTCTTGTAATAACCTTTTATTACTGTTCTAGAGACTACACTACCGACAGTGTGGGCCAGCCACCAGCCTGATCTCAAAGTATCACATTATAAAGTTAGTAGATAAAACATCTGTGAGTGAAAATCCAGTTTCAAGAACCAGAGAATTGGGTTGTCATGTCTGTTTAATGAAGGGAATAGGTTTTGTAATCTATCATTTTAGAAATTATGTAACTGGCTAATATGGTTTAATTAACCTTAGTAACATCTCATGACCACTGACTGCTGAAAGTTCTGAAAAGAATTTTTGTTTTGTTACACTGCACATTTAAGGGAGAGTCCCTCCCCTATCTTATGAGTTAAAAAAGACTTCACTAGGTGACCTAAATTAAACTTAGTGGGGAAAAGTGGCCATGTTTGGACATAAATAAATGGTATTCACACTGTATGGTTTTAATATATTAGTACATTCTAGAATGTAAAAGGATTAAACTTTACAATTTAGATCAATATTTTGAATATGTGAAAGGATTAATTTAAACTTTACAATTTACATCAATATTTTGAATATCTGATTTTTTTTAATGGGAGAATTATTACATTTCGCTGAAATGAGGACGAGGGCAAGAAAGCAACATTGCTGATCTCTCTAGTATGAAAGATTTGGAGGGAGTGTTGCAATATATATAAATGAAAACATTTAATTGTGTTCATCATATTTAAAAATATAGAATATATTAGAGAACTGTGATTTAAAAGTACTGTTAATGTAAAAAATAAAGCAAGTGTAATTAATTCTTTCAGAATATAAAATTTGGGCATTCTCTGCTGAGCAGTTCCCAAATTAAGTACAAGGAATGTTTATTCATTTTCTGCAATATACTATATGTAATAGGGAATACCTTGCTAAAATAAAACTTAGGATATAGTGGTAATGGCTTTCACATTTTTATAACATAACATAACTCACTTCACAACCTTCTTGGAGCTGTCCACTCTTAGAAACTCTGTTGCCTAATATTGAGGATGTGGCTTTAATTTCTTCCGTTTGACAGTGTATGTCTATAAAAACAATAAACATTTTTTAAAAAATGACAAAGTATCTATGCCAAACAGCACTATGCTTTTATTTGAAAAGCAAATAGTATAAATATTTGATGTTTTAAAATGTAGTTTTTTAATATGACAACTTCCATATCAGAGTCATAAACTTTTAGTCCCCTCAACTTTTTTACAAGACAGACATTATAATTTATGTAACATGTTCGTCTGCTTATTAGAAGTTAACCTAGCACTGAGATTTATATAAAAGGTTACATTTATTGCTTATTAAAACTTTACTGTACTTTCACAGATTCTTCAGAGCATGGCTAACCCAACAAGACTAAAATATCCCCAACAAGACTAAAATATCTAATAATCAAACATTAATCAGGAAGTGTTTTATTGAGAGCAGTGGTTTAAAGCATAGGGAATAATCCAGTATAAAACTGATTTGAGGCATATTACTTCCCAATTAGTAATATATAGAATGCAAGTAATTTATTTTTTAAAGTTGATATGAAATAAATAGGTAAGAATTTTGACCATGACCCAGCAAATCAGTAACTGAGCTTTTTATAGAATGGAAGGTGATGATCAGAGACAGAAACCATAGAATAAATTTTTATTCTTTAAGAGCACATTAGTTTACTTTCTTCTCCTAAAAATGAATCTGAGCTGTCCTTCAATTTAAGCATATATATGTGTCAAGCACCCTCTATTCTGATATAAATTTCCTAGTCTCAATTTATGCCTAGAAATTTCTTTCAACTTTGAAGTGGGTCTGTTTAGTTTATATCTCACTGATTGATTGATTTAGAATTTTCTTCTATTTTAAGATATTAACCTTTAAATCTCTACCTATGACAAATTCGTACACTGATTAGCCTAGTAACTCCTAAGTATTCCTCTTTAATTCTGATTTCTATCTCATCTTGTAAAATCAGAATACAAACTTTCACATGCATTTCATTTTTCCTGTGGCACTGCTTCTCCGATGTGACCAATTTTTATGAAGAAAATATATAGCCATAAAATTAGAAAAAATGGTCACTTAATCTCTGTTGCAAAAACAGAACCCACATTCATACGGGCATATTCAAATGCAGATTCTTTTCATCGTGGGTGACATACATAACCTTTATGTAAACTGATTTGTCTATTTGTTAAATGCAGATAACTGATCACACTGCTCTGTTTCATGACTGGGTTGTAACAAGGTTATCCAATGAATGGTATAGAATGAAACTGGGATAGTTCAACTTTAAAGAATAAAAAACACTGAGATGAACTACTCATGTGATTATGTAGAACATTTTTACTCTG